GCTGGGAGGATGGTGGAACGGTCCCCCGGCAAACAGCTCTCATTGCCCCCTGCCCGGGGCAACGCCCCTGAGGGACGGGGACGGCACCCAGCAAGCTCTGCCCGGGGCGGGGAAACGCGAGGGCTTAGTGGTTTCCTCGGTGAGAAGCTTAACCAGGAGTCCCCGAAAGCAGTGAGGGAAGATCCACAGAGGTCGCCTGGGGAAACACACCCAGAGGCGGCTTATGGAGGAGACTGCTTGTGTTTTGAGGTGGCTGCGGGCTGCGGAGGGTTGGGAGGGCCGGGAGGGCGGCCGGAAGCGAGGTCAGGCGATGAAGGCCTGGAGGTGCCAGCCCGGGGGCCCTGGAGAGCCATGGCAGAGTTTACAGCTCTGGAGGCTGCGGTGTCAGAAAGCTCCCTCTGGCGGTCAGGGGGTAACAGCGCGGGATGCTCGCCCGTGTGGCCGCCAATAGGGGCTCAGCGCAGCTGCAGCGGAGCTGGGGAGGGGGCTTCTCCCACGAGGTGAGCTACGCACTCAGACGTTGACTGAGTTAGGCGGAAGGCCAGGCTGAGCTCGACCCCCAGCACCAAGGCTCAGAGATGAACATGAGAAAAGGGTCTGGGGGCCGGGCGCGGGGCTGGGTCCAGCAGTCCTGGGCAGGTCCAGCCCCGCGCATGCTCCGTCAGGCTTCTCTGCTAACCAGGGAGACTGGTTGCTAGGAGACCATGCTAATGAAGGACTCGCTCACTACCCAAATGGCAAGCAATCCGGCTTTGTGCCAGAAACGAAGCACTTCCGAGGCAGCCATTTTGGAGTCTGGCAAAATTCAGGACCGAGGCCAAAGCCAGGAGAGCCAATCAATATACACAAAGAGGGAGGAGAAGAGAGAGTGCCAATAAGGACACAAGGAAAGTGGTAGCGTACCCTTGTCACTTCCCAAAGTCTCCCAGCGGGATACCGGTGCCCTCTGCCCTTAATCAAGATGGCCGCCTTGGGGGGGCTCTAGCGCACAGTGGAATATGGCGGTGCTTCCGGTCCCGCTGCCCTCAGCGAAGATGGCGGCAGTGGAGAAGCGGCGGCAAGCGGTACCACCGCCGGCCGGTTTCACGGACAGCGGCCGCCAGTCGGTATCCCGGGCGGCGGGGGCGGCCGAGAGCGAGGAGGACTTCCTGCGGCAGGTCGGCGTGACGGAAATGCTACGTGCGGCCCTGCTGAAGGTGCTGGAGGCGCGGCCCGAGGAGCCGATCGCCTTCCTGGCTCACTACTTCGAGAACATGGGCCTGCGCTCGCCTGTAAACGGCGGCGCCGGGGAGCCCCCGGGCCAGCTCCTGCTGCAGCAGCAGCGCCTGGGCCGCGCGCTATGGCACCTTCGCCTGGCCCACCACTCCCAGAGGTGCGCAGTGGGCCGGCTTGGGCGGGTGGGGCTCTGCCGGCCCCCAACGTCCCCGTCTCCGCAGGGCCGCCTTCAACAACAACGTGAGCGTGGCCTACGAGTGCCTGAGCGCCGGCGGGCGCAGGAAGAGGCCGGGGCTGGACGGGCGCACCTACAGCGAGCTGCTCAGGCGCATCTGCCGGGACGGCCAAGCCCCCGAGGAGGTGGTGGCGCCGCTGCTGCGCAAGGTGCAGTGCCGTGACCACGAGGCGGTGCCGCTGAGCGTCTTCCGCGCGGGCACACTCACCTGCTTCGTGCTGCTGGAGTTCGTGGCGCGCGCCGGCGCGCTCTTCCAGCTGCTGGAGGACTCGGCCGCCGCCGTGGCCGACCGCCGCGTGGGCCAGGCCGTGCTGGACACCCTGGAGGGCGCGCTGCAGGCCAGCGACGCCGCCGCGCCCGCGCGCTTCCTGGAGGCCGGCTCGCGCTTGGGGCCCGACAGCCTGGCGCTGGCGCTGGACCGCGCCGTCGGGGGGCGGCGGCCCAGCGCGCCCATGACCCGCGAGGAGTTTCTGGAGAGGGCCGCCGCGCTCTTCATCGCGAAGGTCAAGCCGGTGGGCTGAGGCCCGTGGGCCGCGCGGATCCGGGATCTGCGCTGGGGGGTCCCCGCGTGCGGGGCGCGCGGAGCCTTCCCTTCGCCCTGGTGAGGCCCTGCCATAACCAGGCGCCCAGCCCTGCGGAGGAGGCCGGGGCTCCCAGGAAGCGGACGCCCGGTCCCCACACAGCGCCGCGGCCGCCCCTCCACCCCCGCGGGAGCCCCTGCCCCACGCTAATAAAATGTGTTGCGAGGCTGACGCTGGTGTGTATGCGAGCGCCCGCCTCCCAG